ACCAGGCACAGAAAGACAAACTTCATATGTTCCTACTTATTTGTGGGAACTAAAAATGGAAACAATTGAACTCATTGAGATGGAAAGTAAAAGAATGGTTACCAGAAGCTGGGAAGGGTAGTGGGAGAAAAGGGGGAGTGTGGGGATGGTTAATGCATACAAAAAAGAGAGAGAATGTATAAGATCTAGTATTTGATAGCACAACAGAGTGACTATAGTCAATAATAATTTAATTGTACATTTAAAAATAACTAAAAGGGTATAATTGGATTGCTTGTAACACAAAGAATAAATGCTTGAGGTGATGGAAATCCCACTTACCTTGATGTGATCATTACATATTAGATGCCTATATCAAAATATATCATGTACCCCATAAACTCTATGGGGTATATTACTATATTACTATGTAATCACAGCAATTAAAAATTAAAATAAAAATAATAATAGAGTTGGTGCCAGTAAAAAGATGGGAGAATGAATTGTAAATGAAGGATTGGTTCTGGAGCCTCAGGACGCAGAGAGACAGAGCTCCAATACTGCCTCCTGGCAGTTCTTGAAAACATTCTACCCACAATATTGTGGCCATTATTTTAGAGTATGGGAACCCTTTTGTTTCCTAACAAAAAGTCATAAGTTTTACATTTCTTTGCCATGATGTGAAAGGAACTGATGATTTCTTTCTCAGAACTCTGTGGCCCTTGTGAGTGAAACAGAGAGGACAGGCCACGCTTCAACATGAATGCAGCAGCATCCTTTGGAAACAATCTCAAGACCTAACTGAAAACCCATGTTTCTAATTTAAGTATGAGACAGTAATTACTCATACAGCCAGAGAGGATTCCAAGTCCCTGCCTATTTGCCGCACTATCTAAAAACAATCAACTCATCTTTCAAATCTGACCAAACTACAAATGGTATGAGAACTCCATCGTTTAATAAGGATGTTCATTTTGGCACTTAGCAGCTTACGCGTGGCTCACAGATGGCATCTGTCTCGTTTTGCGTAATCCAATCATCCTGCACTACTGCGTCTCACACTTAGTCTCCAGGAGTAATTGAAAAGCTCACGGTGACAATTGTGTCTTCTTCCAGATGTCATCGCTATAAGGAGTGGGGCTTTCATCACCTCCTTGACGTAGGATGTGTACATGGCTCTCCAGGTCAGAGTTGCTCCAAGCAAGGTAAAGAGAAATTACTTCTTTGCATTGCCTTTGCTCTTGGACCTCATGCCTGTTTTCTCCACAGGTTGTTTTGCAGAAGTTTCTTCTATGTGTCATTCTTTTCTACACTGTGTACTATGTGTCCCTGAGCATGGGCTGCGTGATGTTTGAGTAAGTAGCACATTGTCTTCAAATAGAATTAAGAGTAAACTGTTTTCACTTATAACATCTTTAGGGTGCATGAGTTGAATGTCCTGGCTCCATTTGATTTCAAAACAAATCCCTCATGGCTCAACATAAACTATAAAGGTAATTGTTTTAATTTTAAATTCTTATCAATTCTCAATAATTATATTCTTCCTTGTATTTGCAGTTCTTTTAGTTTCAACAGAGGTCACCTACTTTGTTTGTGGATTGTTTTTTGTTCCAGTTGTGGAAGAATGGGTTTGGGATTATGCTATTTCAGTCACTATTCTTCATGTTGCCATCACTTCAACTGGTAAGCAGAATAAAATAACAGAAACAAGGAAATTTTGAAATTAAACATTTTTTTTCTATTGCAGTTATGTTGGAATTCCCCTTGACATCACATTGGTGGGCTGCTTTAGGTATATCAAAATTGCTTGTTTAGATTCTCTAATGCACAGAAATAATGTTAAATAGAATAACTGTGGAAATATATTTTATTTTCTCATAGATTTTACAATTATTGTCTTTCTAAGATAATAATAATATCTA